CACAATCGCAGCCCTTTATTAGTATTTTGTTACCCAGTAGTTCCTGTGTCCATTCATTTCCTCAACTGGAGTGTGAGCTCCAAGAGGACCGAACCGGGCACCGACAAGGTGAGCCAATATGAATGTGGCGAGTCCGCAATGGGGGCTACAGCGGCCGACCTCTGGGGCTGTGCCAGGCCACTAGAGTGTGATGGCGCGAGGGAAGGGTCGGGGAAACAGGGCCTAACCTCACTTTTCACCCCGAAAGTCAAGATAGCCACGGAAACAGGGATGAATGGGGAGCACAGACACCTGCCTCGAAGTGTCTCTTCACTTTCACTCACAAAGCCGTCGGGTCAGTAACCAGAAGCCGAGGGGCGGATGCGGCCCCCGCCCTGTGGCACTTTCTCAGTCTGGTTCTTCCAGCCGCGCCTCTTTGCCTTACGCCAATTCCGTAAGGAGGCGCTGAGGCCAACTGGCCGGCTCCCGCAGCTCCAAAACTTGACGTGAAATTGCGCGGGGCAGAGCTGACTGCGGCCATCTTTAATTCGGGCAAGACCCCACCCTCGCACCCCACCCACTAGTCCTTTTCAGCGTTCCCAGGATTTTCTCCAACAAATGTAACGCGGTTAACCTTAGAAGCAGTGTTGAAGAAACACGCAAAGAGGCCTGAGTATCCATGACCTCAGTGGTGCGAAACCCGGCCAACTTAAACATGGCGGCTAAACCCGAACAGCAAAACGTTGCTGACGCCAATGAAGTCATGCTCGAAATGGAGCGAGGCGGCGGAGCTGGGGAGGCGGTAATCTCGCGAGATGGAAGCCAGCCTCCGCTAGGCCCGGAAGCCTCGTCTGAGGGGGCGGGGGACGGAGGAGGGAGCGGGAGTCGAGCGAGAGCCTGTGGAGGAGTCCGCCTGCTGTAGCGTGCGTAAGCAAGGCAGCTACGCCGGGCGGCTACGCTGCGGAATCGGCGTAGGCGCCTTTGGAGAATCGGCGGGCTGCGCTCCGCTGGGGCTGGTCGCGGAGGGGGGGAGGGGATGTCGGTCAGTGCGAGATCCGCTGCTGCTGAGGAGAGGAGCGTCAACAGCAGCACCATGGGTGAGTCTCAGCTTCGGGTGCCGCGACTTGGGACTGGAATGATGGAAATGTGTTCTTTACAAAGTAGCTGTGAGTATACTACATAATTTATAGAGTTTTTTTCAGTCTCAGTTAACTTAAATTTAATTTATAGTTGGATGAAATATGAGCCAAGGAAACCTTAGGTTTAATGCATATTTCTAACTCCACTCATAGCAGACTTTCAAATATTTGACTTAAAAATGTTAGATTCTGATTAGTCTCCTAATTATTATGTTTATAGTTAGCTTTTCATTTTAATGGGCTTCGTTTTTAAAATTTGGCTTAAGAATTAGTTTTATGAAATGAACAAAAGAGCCAAAGATTATGGATGGAATATTTAGCTACATGACTAGTAAACATTGTAGACTTCTGTTCTTTGTTAAATCCAAATGTATTGAATTGATGTTTTGATCCCATGATTGCTTTTTAAATGAGAATTTAAATGTGGCAGAAACTTTTAAGAGAATGTGTGCCTCTTTTTGCTATTTTTTAATGTTGAGATAAGACTGCCTCCAAAGTAAAATTAACCAATGAGACTCTGCTTATTCAAATAGTCTTAACTACGGACAGCATTTCTCACCCATGGGTAAGTTAGAAGTCAGACTTATTTACTACACCATGAATAACTTGGCCCTTTTTGCTTTTGTCAGCAACAGAAGAACCTTGAAGGCTATGTGGGATTTGCCAATCTCCCAAATCAAGTATACAGAAAATCGGTGAAGAGAGGTTTTGAATTCACGCTTATGGTAGTGGGTAAGATATGATTTCTTACTAAAATGGAACTTGTTTAACAGATATTTTCCCTTATTTCTTTTAGGTGAATCTGGATTGGGAAAGTCGACATTAATCAACTCATTATTCCTCACAGATTTGTATTCTCCAGAGTATCCAGGTCCTTCTCATAGAATTAAAAAGACTGTACAGGTATGGATATTAGTATTGTTAATTGATAAGCTGATATTAACATCTGCACCAATTACTCTTACAGGTGGAACAATCCAAAGTTTTAATCAAAGAAGGTGGTGTTCAGTTGCTGCTCACAATAGTTGATACCCCAGGATTTGGAGATGCAGTGGATAATAGTAATTGGTAAGAAGGGTTTGTCCTCACAACTTTGCAGTTGCAGCTTGTTTTGTTTATTTGCGTTCTATAGCTGGCAGCCTGTTATCGACTACATTGATAGTAAATTTGAGGACTACCTAAATGCAGAATCACGAGTGAACAGACGTCAGATGCCTGATAACAGGGTGCAGTGTTGTTTATACTTCATTGCTCCTTCAGGACATGGGTCAGTACCTTGATACTTCTGATTCCTTTTTTAATTCAGTCAAATTAAATACTGTGTATTTCAGACTTAAACCATTGGATATTGAGTTTATGAAGCGTTTGCATGAAAAAGTGAATATCATCCCACTTATTGCCAAAGCAGACACACTCACACCAGAGGAATGCCAACAGTTTAAAAAACAGGTGAGCAGGATGTGTTAACCCAGGTTTCTTATTGCTCTTTTGCTGACTACTTCTTCCATTTTAGATAATGAAAGAAATCCAAGAACATAAAATTAAAATATACGAATTTCCAGAAACAGATGATGAAGAAGAAAATAAACTTGTTAAAAAGATAAAGGTAGGTTCATCCCTGTACACACGCTAAAGTAAATGTATTTGAACAAGAATACTTTGTTTTATAGGACCGTTTACCTCTTGCTGTGGTAGGTAGTAATACTATCATTGAAGTTAATGGCAAAAGGGTCAGAGGAAGGCAGTATCCTTGGGGTGTTGCTGAAGGTAAGATTTTCTTCAGTGAATGACTTTCTAAATATAACATATGCGGTCTGCTTTTTTCTTACAGTTGAAAATGGTGAACATTGTGATTTTACAATCCTAAGAAATATGTTGATAAGGTAAGTGCAAGCAATGATGGAAATAGCATAAGAGAAGCAAACTCTTGCTGTTTGTTTATGACAGAACACACATGCAGGACTTGAAAGATGTTACTAATAATGTCCACTATGAGAACTACAGAAGCAGAAAACTTGCAGCTGTGACTTATAATGGAGTTGATAACAACAAGAATAAAGGGCAGCTGACTAAGTAAGTATATATTTTTTTCTCCAAAAAGGTATCATTTAATGATTACCCTTAATATTCGTGACAGGAGCCCTCTGGCACAAATGGAAGAAGAAAGAAGGGAGCATGTAGCTAAAATGAAGAAGATGGAGATGGAGATGGAGCAGGTGTTTGAGATGAAGGTCAAAGAAAAAGTTCAAAAACTGAAGGACTCTGAAGCTGAGGTAATCAGTCTAATATCCCATCTCTTAGCAGAAGTTTTGTTTTATATATTGTGCTATGATTTAGCTCCAGCGGCGCCATGAGCAAATGAAAAAGAATTTGGAAGCACAGCACAAAGAATTGGAGGAAAAACGTCGTCAGTTCGAGGATGAGAAAGCAAACTGGGAAGCTCAACAACGTATTTTAGAACAACAGAACTCTTCAAGGTAACTAATAGCAGATTACTAAGAAATGTGTGCTCATCTTGCTTATTTTCCTTTTATCCTTTAGAACCTTGGAAAAGAACAAGAAGAAAGGGAAGATCTTTTAAACTCTCTATTGACCACCAGTTAACGTATTAGTTGCCAATATGCCAGCTTGGACATCAGTGTTTGTTGGATCCGTTTGACCAATTTGCACCAGTTTTATCCATAATGATGGATTTAACAGCATGACAAAAATTATTTTTTTTTTTGTTCTTGATGGAGATTAAGATGCCTTGAATTGTCTAGGGTGTTCTGTACTTAGAAAGTAAGAGCTCTAAGTACCTTTCCTACATTTTCTTTTTTTATTAAACAGATATCTTCAGTTTAATGCAAGAGAACATTTTACTGTTGTACAATCATGTTCTGGTGGTTTGATTGTTTACAGGATATTCCAAAATAAAAGGACTCTGGAAGATTTTCATTGAGGATAAATTGCCATAATATGATGCAAACTGTGCTTCTCTATGATAATTACAATACAAAGGTTCCATTCAGTGCAGCATATACAATAATGTAATTTAGTCTAACACAGTTGACCCTATTTTTTGACACTTCCATTGTTTAAAAATACACATGGAAAAAAAAAAAACCCTATATGCTTACTGTGCACCTAGAGCTTTTTTATAACAACGTCTTTTTGTTTGTTTGTTTTGGATTCTTTAAATATATATTATTCTCATTTAGTGCCCTCTTTAGCCAGAATCTCATTACTGCTTCATTTTTGTAATAACATTTAATTTAGATATTTTCCATATATTGGCACTGCTAAAATAGAATATAGCATCTTTCATATGGTAGGAACCAACAAGGAAACTTTCCTTTAACTCCCTTTTTACACTTTATGGTAAGTAGCAGGGGGGGAAATGCATTTATAGATCATTTCTAGGCAAAATTGTGAAGCTAATGACCAACCTGTTTCTACCTATATGCAGTCTCTTTATTTTACTAGAAATGGGAATCATGGCCTCTTGAAGAGAAAAAAGTCACCATTCTGCATTTAGCTGTATTCATATATTGCATTTCTGTATTTTTTGTTTGTATTGTAAAAAATTCACATAATAAACGATGTTGTGATGTAATATTGTGTGAGGTCTTAAATATCCTACAGTCGATGTACAAGAGTAGAGTATGTTTGGGAAGAAACTTTTCAGCTTAAGTTTGCCTCCTCTACAATGACATCTTTTATATGCTTGTCTCATTTAGAATGCATATGTGCTGATTTTCTAATTTAAGAGATACCATATCTCTCTATTCATTTCTATCTCTCATTTGTATGCTTATTTTTCTGAGAACATTTTTTTTTTCCCCCAGACAGGGTCTTGCTTCATTGCCCAGGCTGGAGTGCGGTGGCACAAACACGACTTGACTGCAGCCTCAACCCTCTGGGCTCAAGCAGTCCTCCTGCCTCAGCCCCCTGAGTATCTGGGATTGCAGGCGTGCACCACCACGCCTGGCTAATTTTTGTATTTTTTGCAGCCTCCCAAAGTTCTGGGATTACAGGCATGAGCCGTCATGCCTGGCCTCTGAGAACAGTTTCTGACTCATTCAGATTAGGTATACTCTCAAGTCCCTGGAAACTGAAATTTTTTTTAACTGTAAAGAGGGTAGTGTCATTTCTTTTCTTAAGGTCAAGTGACATAGATTTTAATGTAATGCATAATTTAGGTAAGAAATTAATTAATGTAGCCTAGTTTATTATCTTGAAATGTTTTACCCTATTTACTTTTTAAAATTAATGACCTAAGCGGAGGGAATAATTATAAGTCAATAGCAGAGAGATTGTTGTTTGGGTGTTTATTTTTTTCAGTTTTTGTTTTGAGAGATTGGGTTAACACCTCTAGCCAAAATTGTTTGGTTTTAGGGAGGCTAACAATAACCTACTGAATTTGGAAAATGCAAAGGTAAAAAATGTATATAGACTGCCTGCTGAACTGGTTAAGTACTACTGCTTCTGGGAAATACTATTTCAAAATTCTATGTATTATAATAATAAATTTGTAAGACATTCATTATTCTACCATCCTAATGAAAACTTTCAGAAGTCTTTCTTTATCCATGGCATGCCCAGGGTTTTACCTGAATCTGATACAGGATCTATATAACTTTACTAGGACTTTTGATTGTTGACTCCAGGCTTAGGTATATCAGAAGGTTCTTTTTGCCATTTGGCCTGTGGATGTCTGAGAAGATCATTCACAATACATGTAAAATTCAGGTAGGCCTAAGGAAAGGCCAGCCTGTAGAAAGCAAAATGGCAGTGTCTGTTCTCCACTGTTGGAGGCATTATGTAATTTAAGTATCCTGTTAGCCACTGTCTTTCTGCTAATTAAGTGGGGCTGAACAAGTAAGCACTAATAATACCAGTGAACCACTTGGGCACCTTGTGGGTAGAGTTTTGCTGCCACCTAGTGGAATGGGATATCATTGCTTCCATATCAGGTTCACAAGCAAGTTAAGTGGGCACAGTTTATTTCTGTGTAGCTCAGGCTGTAATCTTGAAAGCTGAGGAGATACCCATGCCTCTCAGACTCATTAGCTGGGTGTCACATTACCACCTGCACATTCTGACCCACCGCATCTTAATATGTTTTGTCCTCTTGGAGAAACTAGGAGTAGAAGTCAGGATATGGTAGGTAAGGGGGAAAAAGGAAAGACGGCTTGATAGCTATGAATGCATGAGGAGCGAAATGTTGACTCAGTTATCTAGATCATGGTCTCCAAACCTGATGCTATTTCCTTACAAAAATATTTGTTGAGCATGTGTCCATAATTATATGTATTGAACAATGAAAATATGTGTCAACAAATGTACTGCTACACTAATGTGAACATTATGGAACAAAATTTGAAAGAGTGAAATAAAAGGTTTACACTTTCCCCAAGCTCCAATGAATTATTACTTTGCACGTTGGAG